GCCCATTGCAAGCTCACCTCCTGGGTTCAAGTGATTCTCCTGCCCCTGCATCGTGAGTAGCTGGGATTACAGGTGTGTGCCACCAGACCTGGCTAATTTTTAGTAGAGATGGGGTTACACCATGTTGGCCAGGCTGATCTCAAACTCCTGACCTCAAGTGATCCGCCTGCCTCGGCCTCCCAAGGTGCCAAGATTACAGGTGTGAGCCGATGCCCCCAGCCTATTTTTATTTTTTGAGACAGAGTCTCACTCTGTTGTTCAGGCCGGAGGTCAGTGATGTAATCATAGCTCACTGCAGCCTTGCTTGACCTCCTGGGCTTAAGGGATCCTCCTCCTTCAGCCTCTCCTGTAGTTAGGACTATAGGTGGGTACCATCACACCCTCCTAATTTAAAATTTTTTTTTGTCTCACTGTGTTGCCCAAGCTGGTCTTGAATTTTTGACCTCAAGTAATCCTCCTGCCTCAGCCTCCCAAAGTGTTGGGATTACAGGCATGAGCCACTGTGCCCAGCCCTTTAATAGTTTAAAATCAAAGTTTAAGTAGAAAACATTATTTTATTTGGCTCATTGGTTAGATGTAAGTGATGTGAAATACTTAAACATCCATTATTGTTTTTAATATAATTTGGAAAATATGAGTTGCTTTGGATTATTAAAACTTCATTTATTTGTACCATTGATGCATAAATTCTCAGTCTAGGTTTTAGCGAAGTCTGGATTTTAAAAAATTGACTGTGATATTAGTTCAAGTCTTACGAACATCATTATTATTATTATTTGAGAGACACAGAGTCTTGCTCAGTTGCCCAGGATGGAGTGCAGCTGCACAATCACAGTTTATTGCAGCCTCAACCTCCTGGGCTCAAGCAGTCCTCCCACTTCAACCTCCCGAGTAGCTGGGACTATAGGCACACATCACAACTCCTGGCCAATTTTTGTATTTTTTGTAGAGATGGGGTTTCGCCATGTTTTCCAGGCTGGTCTCAAACTCCTGGGCTCAAGCGATCCTCTTTGCTTAGCCTCCCAAAGTGCTGGGATTACAGGTGTGTGCCAACACACCTGGCCAAGTTGTATATACTATTAATCTAGGCTATTTCTGACACTGTTGATTTTCCTTTTCCCCTTAGGTGAGGCAGGCGACTAATCAGATTGTGATGAATTGTGCTGATATTGATATTATTACAGCTTCATATGCACCAGAAGGAGATGAAGGTAAGAGCTGTTTTCCATTTTAATTTGCTGTCGAATTGTGAAGTATTTTTTTTTCTCATTCCAGAAATACATGCTACAGGATTTAACTATCAGAATGAAGATGAAAAAGTCACCTTGTCTTTCCCTAGTACTCTGCAAACAGGTAAGAGACATAGCTTTTGTAAAATCTCGTGATAAAAGTGTTTTTTATTTATCTTCAATCACAGGTACGGGAACCTTAAAGATAGATTTTGTTGGAGAGCTGAATGACAAAATGAAAGGTTTCTATAGAAGTAAGTATACTACCCCTTCTGGAGAGGTGCGCTATGCTGCTGTAACACAGTTTGAGGTATGGGTTATTCTTCTCTAAAATATTATTATAAGGTATTTATATTTCATATTCTTTTCTTAAGGCTACTGATGCCCGAAGGGCTTTTCCTTGCTGGGATGAGCCTGCTATCAAAGCAACTTTTGATATCTCATTGGTTGTTCCTAAAGACAGAGTAGCTTTATCAAACATGGTATGTATGTGTTTATAAGTTTATCTAAAATTATTTAAATTTTTCTTTTTTTTCTTTCTTAAAGAATGTAATTGACCGGAAACCATACCCTGATGATGAAAATTTAGTGGAAGTGAAGTTTGCCCGCACACCTGTTACATCTACATATCTGGTGGCATTTGTTGTGGGTGAATATGACTTTGTAGAAACAAGGTCAAAAGATGGTGTGTGTGTCTGTGTTTACACTCCTGTTGGCAAAGCAGAACAAGGAAAATTTGCATTAGAGGTAAATGTACTTGAAGAGGATTGTTCCAGCAGATTAGATGGTTATTTTGTTTATACTTTTATAGGTTGCTGCTAAAACCTTGCCTTTTTATAAGGACTACTTCAATGTTCCTTATCCTCTACCTAAAATTGATCTCATTGCTATTGCAGACTTTGCAGCTGGTAAAGTAAATTTCATTTTATTGCTGAATTGTTCTCAATAAATGTTTATATTTATTTTGTGAAGGTGCCATGGAGAACTGGGACCTTGTTACTTATAGGTATGTTAATGATGTATTACCCTGCCTTATCTTTTCAAATCACTGATTTCAAAAGGGCTTCCCTCCTAATCACAGTTGAGTAGCTTCTGCTTTACGATATGGTGTAAATTTTTCTACCTTCCCCCACTTCCATGCACATTTCAAGAATGCAGATGGACACCTCTCCCTTTGGTGCTACTGTCTGAGGGTGTAAGATTTTAAAGTGAGCATCTGGCGGTAGTAGCATTTTTAGATATATTCTTGGCTAAGTTTCTCATTGCAGTGCCTTTCTTTCCTGCCAGTAGTTTCATAGCTATTTATCCAGCTTGGAGAACCTTCCCTAATTTCATATCTTCTAGCCAAGTTTTTACATGTCTGTCACCACAACATAAACATGTGAGTTGAATAACTTTTAAAAGCAGAGTCTGTCTGTAAACAAGTTTTTGCCTTCTACTTTCAATTGCCTTCTTAGATGAGCTAAGTGTTGAACGGCCGGCTCAGTGCTGTTTTTGGGACTATGGAATGCATCTTCCTCCACCACTCCCCTCATTTAATGAAAGGACTTTCTTCTCTCTCCATCTAGCACAGTAATCGCTAATCCCTTAGACAATGTTTTCCCAAAATTTCAGGCAGCTATTCTATCAACAAACTGATAATTAAACTTGTGTCACATCTTTGATATTCTGTTGTATTAATTCTGTTGGGGTAGTCTTTAATCTTCGTGAAACTTTTTCTTTCCATATTAGGAAATATTTTCCTAATATCTCTAAAGCCTAACTTGTCCATCTGACTTACTGTCTGAATCTTCCCAACTTATGCATGCCCACTTTTATTGTTTAAATTTGTTTCTCTTTTTTTTTTTTTTAAACATAGGGAGACTGCATTGCTTATTGATCCA